GCGGTGGCGCCACCTGGGCTCACTGCAACCTCTGCCTCCTGGGGTCAAGCGATTCTCCTGCCTCAGCCTCCCAAGTAGCTGGGATTACAGGCGCGCGCAACTACCCCCGACTAATTTTTCATTTTTATTAGATACCGGATTTCACCATGTTTTGCCAGGCTGGTCTCGAACTCCTGACCTCAAATGATCCGCCCGCCTCGGCCTCCCAAAGTGCTGGGATCACAGGCCTGAGCCACCGCGCATGGCCGTGACTGCTTTTAAACGCCTTTCGATGGAAGACGATGACGGTGGCCTCTCGATGTCAGGGCCGCGCTGCCACCCCCTCCCGCCCCAGGCAGCAGGACTGGGCTCTGAGCTGAGGGCAGGAGCAGCTGGCGGCTCGCAGCGCGACCGTGGGAACCACTGTGAGCCGCCGCGACCCTCCTTGACTCGCCGTGACCCATCGTGATCCGATGTGATCCTTCTTAACCCGCCGTGACCCGCTGTCACCCACAGTCACCCAACGTGATTCGCCGTAACTCTGGTGTTGTTTGCTGCTTGCTGCCCGAGCCTGGGCGTACCCATGGGCGCGGGTGACAGTGCAAGTGCTTGGGACGACAACCCGGGCTCCTCATCGCGGCCGGAATCCAAGAGGCTGCGGCGCGAGGTCTGCGTATTCGGGGGCGGAACCCTGGGAGGGAAGGGGAGCAAAGGGAGACGCCGCAGCGTAAGCCCGCCTGGCCCCAGCGCCGGCGAGGCTCCTTCCGACGCCGCGGGCATCCCGCGCGGCGCTGCCGGCTGGCCCTCGTCTCGTGTCCTTCCGCCGTCCCAAGCAGGGCCTGGGCCCAGCGCCCCGCGGGCTAAAGAGGTTGCGGCCCGGGACTTCGTCCGGGGACCCGCCCGCGCGCGGCCGGCGGACGAGACTGCGCTTCCCAAGCGGCTTTGCGGCCGCGGACTCCAAGTCCCAGCTGTGCCCGGGACGCTGCGCGCCCCCGGGACTCCATTTCCCAGAGTGCCCCGCCCCAGCCTCCCGGCCCCGCCCCCCACCTGGCTCCGCGGGCAGCCGGAGCGCACCCGGCCGGAAGCCGCTGTCGGGGAGCCGGCGGTGGGGCTGGACGCAGGTGAGGTGGCACCGGACTCAGCCGCGCCCTGGTGACCTCAGCCTCCCACTGTTTGACATTACAGGTGCAACTGACATGGGTGAACCCCAGGGATCCATGCGGATTCTAGTGACAGGGGGCTCTGGGCTGGTAGGCAAAGCCATCCAGAAGGTGGTAGCAGATGGAGCTGGACTTCCTGGAGAGGACTGGGTGTTTGTCTCCTCTAAAGACGCCGATCTCACGTGAGTGAGCCCATCCCCAGATCAGCCCTTCCCAGTAGCTGTGTTTCTGGGTCCTTCCTGCCAGGTGGCTGGCCTGGCCTGGGTGTGCTTGGCTGTGTTCCTGGAAAAACAAACACCCTCCCATCTCTTCCTGGAAGCCTGCACCCTCATATCAGCCAGGCCCTGGGGCCACCCTCCCTTTTGACTGTCCCTCCTGCCATAGTCCCACCCAGTTCCTGCACTTGGCACCCAACCCTGGGGTGCTGGTTCCCTCCAGAGCCTCCTGACAGCCTGGCTTCCTACAGGGATACAGCACAGACCCGCGCCCTGTTTGAGAAGGTCCAACCCACACACGTCATCCATCTTGCTGCAATGGTGGGGGGCCTGTTCCGGAATATCAAATACAATTTGGACTTCTGGGTAAGTGAGGGTGGCCCCAGCAAGCACTGGAAGAGCCTGAACTGTCCCCGCCTCACCCCTGCAGAGGAAAAACGTGCACATGAACGACAACGTCCTGCACTCGGCCTTTGAGGTGGGCGCCCGCAAGGTGGTGTCCTGCCTGTCCACCTGTATCTTCCCTGACAAGACGACCTACCCGATAGATGAGACCATGGTGAGGGGCAGGGCCTGGCTGTGGGTGGGGCCAGTAGCGGCCTCTGCCTCTCCCACGCCCGCAGATCCACAATGGGCCTCCCCACAACAGCAATTTTGGGTACTCGTATGCCAAGAGGATGATCGACGTGCAGAACAGGTCCTCGCGCCCATCCTGCTGAGGCCCAGCCAGGACGAGGGCAGGAGACGCTGTGCCTCCGCAGGGCCTACTTCCAGCAGTACGGCTGCACCTTCACCGCTGTCATCCCCACCAACGTCTTCGGGCCCCACGACAACTTCAACATCGAGGATGGCCACGTGCTGCCTGGCCTCATCCACAAGGTGCACCTGGCCAAGAGTGAGTGCGTCCGTCCGATGGGGTGCCCGGGCCTCTGACACCTGCTCCTTCCCCAAATCTGCAGGCAGCGGCTCGGCCCTGACGGTGTGGGGTACAGGGAATCCGCGGAGGCAGTTCATATACTCGCTGGTGCGTAAAGGAAGGCACAGCTCTCCCCAGAGATGGTCTCTGACCCTGCCTGTCTGACCTCTAGGACCTGGCCCAGCTCTTTATCTGGGTCCTGCGGGAGTACAATGAAGTGGAGCCCATCATCCTCTCCGGTGGGTACCTCAGCCCTCAGCCCCCTTCCTCCAAGGGGAGGCCTGACCCGGTGGCTCCCCACAGTGGGCGAGGAAGATGAGGTCTCCATCAAGGAGGCAGCCGAGGCGGTGGTGGAGGCCATGGACTTCCATGGGGAAGTCACCGTATCCTCTGGCTCCAGTGCTGGGGGTTGGGCTCTTCTCGCTGTGGCCTTGACAAAGCCTCCAGTTTGATACAACCAAGTCGGATGGGCAGTTTAAGAAGACAGCCAGTAACAGCAAGCTGAGGACCTACCTGCCCGACTTCCGGTTCACACCCTTCAAGCAGGGTGAGCCCTGACCCCACAGCCCTCCACTTGGTTGTCCATGGCCCTCACCTGCCTGCCTCTGCAGCGGTGAAGGAGACCTGTGCTTGGTTCACTGACAACTACGAGCAGGCCCGGAAGTGAAGCTGGAAGACAGGATCAGGTGCCAGCGGACCATCGGCTGGCAGAGCCCAGCGGCCACCACCCGTCAACCCTGCCAGGAGCTGAGGGCACCACCCAGCAACCTGGGCCTGCATTCCATCCGCTCTGCAGCCCCAAGCATCTTTCCAGTGGGGCCCCCATTCACGTTGGTCCTCAGGGAAACCAGGGTCCCGGGCAGGCCCGGCGCTTTGCTCCCCACACCAGCCCCCTGCGCGTGTCCACTCTGATCCTGCATCCCACTCCCTGGGAGCCAATAAAGTGCATTTTCACAGGCCTGGCCTTGGCAGCTCTGTGCTGAGCCGTCCC